CGTGCGGGCTCCCTGCGCGCTGAGCCACTGTAGGCGCCTTCCCGAAAATCTCTGAGCAGAGAGGGCCTGGAAAACAGTACTCTCTCACGCAACACTTTTCTTGGATCCATCAGGCCCTGACAGATAACGGTTTGGTTTTCTTCCCTATAGCCGTGTGACTTGTACAAGGGATTTTAGTTGTGTCCTTGGGCACGAAGCCCTAGTCACCTCTCGATTCCCCACCTATGTGGCCCCTATGGCCCCGCTGGTTCCAGGACCTCCCCTCGAAGCCTCACCCACCACCCTGGATGCAGGTGCTGGAAAAGGGAGGAGTCCCCATATTTCACGGGGACTGCCTGTGATGGCCACAGGGGAGGCTCGCCGCCCACCGGCTCTGAGCCTGAGGCCTGCTTCTAGCCTGGCCTTGGGGGCCTGGGCGAAGCGACCCAGCGCGAGGACCAGTCCCCAACCAACCCGCTCCTAGTTCTGGGCGCCTTCCCCAGCAGTCAGATGGGGGCTTCAGAGGCCGGTGCGCGGCCACATGGCCCCGGGCCAGGCAGGGGGTCGTGGGGACGCATCTGCGCTAGGCGCACAGTATTCCTGGGCGCGGGACGGGCGAAGCGCCGTGGGTTCCAAGCTGAGCTGGGTCGGCCCTGCAGCGCCGGAGAGCAAGGCGGCGCAGGGAAGGGAGATGGGGCGGGATGTGGGGAAAGCTGTCGACTGCTTGGATCTCTCCGGCCCGGATGGCGCCAGCTGCCTCCAGCTCAGCCTGCGGAAATCCGAGCTCTTCCCAGCGGCCCGACGGCCCGGGCGCCCCGCAGACCCTGGGCTCTCCCCGCGGTGCCTCCGCCGCCCGCCCCTGCGTCCTGGCCCGGCCTCCACGCCCCTCCGAGGTCCCGGCGCAGCGCGGCCGCCGCCACTCCCCCCACATTCCAGAGGCCGCAGCGCCGTCTCCTTCCTCGCATTCCTGCCCCCGCAAAGGAGTCCCTCCGCCCCGCGCGAGGCCGCGGCGAGGAGGGGGCGCGGCCCGGCGCCTGGGAGCTTACATTCCTCCGCCGCGCGCGCCGCCGAGCAGGGCGCCGCGTCCCCCGGCCCGCGCGTGGCCGCCGGAACGACCCCGGCCCGGCGCCGGCCCCGCCCCGCCCCGCGCCCAGGGGTCCCGGGGCGGGCTCCGGGCTTCGGGCGGACGATGCGGCGGCCCGGCCGGAGCGGCGGCGGGAAGCGGAGGCGGAGGTGACGCGCCAGGGCCGGCGGGCCGGGCCATGCAGCGCTCCAGGGCGGGCGCGGACGAGGCGGCCCTACTCCTGGCCGGGCTGGCCCTGCGGGAGCTGGAGCCCGGGTGCGGCTCTCCCGGTCGGGGGCGGCGGGGGCCGCGGCCTGGGCCTGGAGACGAGGCGGCGCCCGCGCTGGGCCGCAGAGGGAAGGGCAGCGGCGGCCCCGAGGCCGGGGCGGACGGACTGAGCCGCGGGGAGCGGGGTCCCCGGCGCGCGGCGGTTCCGGAGCTCAGCGCGCAGCCTGCGGGCAGCCCACGGGCCAGCCTGGCGGGGTCCGACGGCGGCGGCGGTGGCGGCAGCGCCCGATCCAGCGGCATCAGCCTGGGCTACGACCAGCGCCACGGCAGCCCGCGCTCCGGTCGCTCGGACCCGCGTCCCGGTCCCGGGCCGCCTTCGGTGGGCAGCGCCCGCTCCAGCGTTTCCAGCCTCGGCTCCCGGGGCTCGGCCGGCGCCTACGCTGACTTCCTCCCGCCCGGCGCCTGCCCCGCGCCCGCTCGCTCCCCGGAGCCTGCGGGGCCGGCTCCCTTCCCGCTGCCTGCACTCCCGCTGCCCCCTGGCCGGGAGGGCGGCCCAAGCGCGGCCGAGCGGCGGCTGGAGGCGCTCACCCGGGAGCTGGAGCGGGCGCTCGAGGCGCGCACGGCGCGGGACTACTTCGGTGAGCTCGCTCGGCCCGGCAGTTCCCTGCGCACCCCTGCTCTCTCCTGCCTCTCCTCTCCTAGGCATTTGCATCAAGTGTGGGCTTGGCATCTACGGAGCCCAGCAGGCGTGCCAGGCAATGGGGAGTCTTTATCACACTGACTGCTTCACCTGCGACTCGTGTGGTAGGTAACCTCGTGCCCTGGGTAGCTCTGTGCCAGGGACCCCTCTCAACCCTCACCCTTGCAGGGAGACGACTCCGTGGGAAGGCGTTCTACAACGTGGGTGAGAAAGTGTACTGCCAGGAGGACTTCCTGGTGAGTCCAAGCTGTGCCCTGGCAGTGCCAGGCACAATGTCCTGGATCCTGTGTCCCCTCCCAGTACTCCGGGTTCCAGCAGACGGCCGACAAATGCAGCGTGTGTGGACATCTCATCATGGAAATGGTGAGCCCCTGCCCCAGCCTCCTGGAGCCCCTCGCGCTGACCCCTCAGTGTGCCCCGCCCACAGATCCTGCAGGCCCTGGGCAAGTCCTACCACCCAGGCTGCTTCCGGTGCTCCGTGTGCAATGAGTGCCTGGACGGGGTTCCCTTCACCGTGGACGTGGAGAACAACATCTACTGCGTGCGAGACTATCACACGTGAGTTGCTGGTGCTGTGGAGCAGGCGGGACCTGATCACTTCTGGTTTCCTTTATTTCTCTAGGGTTTTTGCACCAAAATGCGCCTCCTGTGCCCGTCCTATCCTCCCTGCACAGGTAGGAGCCACTCACCCAGAGATGATCAGGTGTCATCGTGTGTGAACTCCTTCTCTTCCTCCAGGGCTGCGAGACAACCATCCGTGTGGTGTCCATGGACAGAGACTACCACGTGGCATGTTACCACTGTGAGGTGAGCCTGGGCCCACAGGAGGCTGGCAGCTGACTCTGGGGCTGGGGGCTGTGTTCTTCCCTAGGACTGCGGGCTGCAGCTGAGCGGGGAGGAGGGACGCCGTTGCTATCCCCTGGCGGGCCACCTACTGTGTCGTCGTTGCCACCTGCGGCGCCTCCAACCTGGGCCTCTTCCCTCACCCACTGTGCACGTCACTGAGCTCTGAGCAGGGGAAAACCCGTCCCTGGGCCGGGGTGGGTGTGGGTGTGGAGGGAGGGCCCGCGTGGGTGGCCCTGGTCAGCGTCAGGGGAGCTCCCTCCAATCAGTTTCCCACCGAGCTGCTGTCTGCAGGGGCCGGACCCCCGCGTGGAAGCTTCTATTTATTCACCGTCTGTGCCTGCTCAAGTCACTTCCCTGCGGGCCCTGCCTCCCACCCACCCCATCACCAGCTTTCCACTTGGAGGCCCCCTGTGCCCTGCAGCCTCAGGGTAGGCCGTGGGTCACCAGGCTGGAGAGGGCCCCTGCCTTGGCCAGGGGTGCGAGGTGACCCGGCTGCATTGCTGGGTGGGAGCTGCTGTCTGTTGTTCAGGGGCCTGGCCCCCGCCCTCCCCCCCGACCCCGACCTCGCAAAGCGCACTCCCGGGCAGGGTGTGGTCTGGAAGGCGGGGCTGGCGGGGACATGGGTGTTCCTGCATCTCCTAGCGCAGTTCCTGCTGGTGGGTGGAAGGGTGCCTGGTTTAGGCGGGGTCCCAGGAGGGGGTGAGGGGTGACACCCTTGGGGAGGGGGCCTGCAAAGGGCACTGCCTGTGGCCACGTGGTGTCTGTGGGAATTGGTCCTGGGGACTTTGATGGGTGTTTGCGGCCCCAGTTGCCGCCCTGCTCCCTCTTCCAGGGCTCCTGGCTTGGGCCCCCCGACCCCCCTGCTCAGCTCGGGAAAATCCCCGTGCGGCTCCAGCCCCGGGTCACGCTCAGGAGCGATGAGAGGGGCGCCCTGGCCACGCTTCAGGAAAGCCTGTGTCTGCGCGCGGGGCAAGGGGCTCCACGACAAAAGGACAAGATTTGACTTAAATTAAGTTTTTCCCTTGAGGATATTTTCATTTTCTTTAAAAGAATATAATTTTCTTCTAAGATCTTGGACCAGCCTTGTTATTTTTAAAGCAAATGCCGGCAAACTCACAAGTGTCTAGTTTGTCTGTTACGGAGCTGGTTTTCAGGTGGTAAGAACCTTGTGGTTTCAGGACTTTTGTCCTGAAATTCCTCTAAAACTTCGCCACGCGTGTCCACCTTTCAGACTTTAGGGTAGTGTGGGGTTCCGTGTGTGTCCGGGTGTTAAGGGCGGTCGCCCCATGAAATGCAGTGTGGAGGTCCCTCCGTGCTCCCCGGGACACACTGACGGGAATGTGGGGTCTGGACATGGGAGGCCCTGGTCCTGATGCGGAATCCCCAGGGGTTCAGGGGACATCTGGACTGAAGTCACTCGCCCCTGGGAGAGCCTGGACCCACCTCTTGGCTGCTGCTCTCCCCTTCCTCCCCCACCGTCAGGTGTGAGTTCTGTGAATCACTCGCGGGGCTGGGCTAGGCTCCGGGAACCAGCAGGGCTGTCCAGGCCGAGCCCAAGGGAACAAACACCAGGAGGCGCCCGCAGGGAAGTGGCGGCTTCGGAGTCCAGCAGGGCCGAGGCATGGCGCGGGCGCCACCTGGTGGGCTGAGCCGGCAAGTACAGGGGTGGTCAGGGAGCCTTAGCCAGGGACTTACACAGCGTGGAGAGCGCTGCATCTTAGAGTGGGGCCTTCAGCAGGACCAGGGGCCACTTCTTGGAGGAGGTGATCCCACTGGGGCCAGAGAGTAAAGTCCAGGCGTGGAGGCTCCGGTGCTGGCTCTCTCCTGCTAGCTGAGCTGCTTTTTCTTTTCTTTTCTTTTTTTTTTTTTGAGACGGAGTGTCATTGTGTCACCCAGGCTGGAGTGCAGTGGCACAATCTTGGCTCACTGCAGCCTCCGCCTCCCGGGTTCAAGCAATTCTCCTGCTTTAGTCTCCCGAGTAGCTGGGACTACAGGCGCACGCCACCACGCCCGGCTAATTTTGTATTTTTAGTAGAGATGGGGTTTCACCATGTTGGTCAGGCTGGTCTCCAACTGCTGACCTCAGGGGCGATCCACCCACCTCAGCCTCCCAAAGTGCTGGGATTACAGGTGTGTACCACTGTGCCCGGCTTTTTTTTTTTTTTTTTTTGAGACAGGGTCTCGTTCTGTCGCCCAGGCTGGAGTGCGTTGGCACAATCTGGGCCTACTGCAACCTCTGCCTCCAGGGTTCAAGTAATTCTCATGCCTCAGCCTCCCCAGTAGCTGAGACTACAGGTGTGCCCCATGACGCCCAGCTATTTTTTTTTTTTTTTTTTTTAAAGACAGAGTCTAGCTCTGTCGCCCAGGCTGGAGTGCAGTGGCGTGATCTGGGCTGACTGCAACCTCTGCCTCCCACGTTCAAGCATTCTGCCTCAGCCTTCCAAGTGCTGGGATTACAAGTGTGCGCCACCAGGCCTGGCTAATTTTTGTATTTTTAGTAGAGTCGGGGTTTCACCATGTTGGCCAGACTGGTCTGGAACTCCTGGCCTCAAGCGATCCATCCGCCTTGACCTTCCAAAGTTCTGGGATTACAGGCGTGAGCCACTGTGCCTGGCCTTACTTTTTGTATTTTTAGTTGAGAGGGGGTTTCAGCATGTTGGCCAGGTTGGTGTCAAACTCCTGACCTCAAGCGAGCCCACCTTGGCCTCCCAGAGTGTTGGGATTACAGGCTTGAGCCACCGTGCCTGGCCTGGGCTCCTTTGCCTTCTAACTGGTCAGTTGCAAAGCTGTCCTCTGAACTGTCCTCTCTGCTTCCTCCCTCAAACCTGCTTTGAGCCGGGTTTCTCCTTGTTGCCAACCCGGTCCTTCTCCTCCCCTTCCTTTGCATGTGCCATGGTGGGCCCTGTGCTTATATCCATGGGGTTGCTTCACTGAACCCTGCTCCATCCCGGTCACCATGCACGCTCCTGCCAGCTGGCCTGAGTCATCACAGCTTGGAGTCCCCCCAACCCCACCCAAGTAACACACTTTGTCAAAGGTCGCAGTCAAGGGACTGCATAGGCCCTTGGGGCAGTGGCCTCACCAGGCCACACTCTGCCCTTTCTTTCTGGGCCCCTGGGCCCCGCATTGCCTTCTGTCAGGGCTGGTGGCCACTGCTCCACCTCCTCCCCCGGAGCTGTGCATGGCAGTTCCCTCCGTGGGAGCCACTCTCCCGGGGTTTCTTCCTCTATGAAGAAACCTTGGCCTCTATGAAGTCAGGCCCCAGTTGTGACACCTCACTTGACACCCAGAAGTCTTGGCCTCTGCTCTCCAAGCTCATTTGCCAACAGCAGTATCTCCATTTCATGCCCAGGGGTGACACTGACCCCATGATTATAGAGATGGAGGATGCTGTGTGAGAACTGGGCTGAGCCATGCCAGTGGCCTGTGACCCTCCAGCCCTGGATGCCACCCCCCACCTGCCCAAGGGGACCCCCACTGATGTGGTCTCTGCTGACACCTGTGCCTGTGCCTGGGGTCCCTGTCATCCTTCCCTGGTCTGAGTGGCAAGTCTCCTGCCATCCCTGTCCCCGCTATGCGGTGAGCTCTTCAGCTTGGGCCCGCCTGGTGGCTCACGCTACTCTCCACCGTGCCTGGATTAGGGCGAGTGCTGAGGCTGGAGCTGACCCTGCCCTGGCCTTCAGGGTCTTGGCTTAGTTCCACCTGCACTGGTCCAAGTCCAGCCTGGTTGCCTAGTGAAGGATCCACAGTGGGTACATAAAGGGCCAAGCGCTGTCCACGTGGACACATCCTATGTGGGCGTGAGTGCTCCCTGCAATCCCCAGACAAGCCTGCCTCTCAGCGGGGCTCAGCTCAGAGACATAGACCCTGGAGGGCTGAGTCTGCCTGTGTGCGTGTGTGTGTGCATGTGTGTGTGTGTGAGAGAGAGACAGGGATGGGGGGAGAGTGTGTGTATCAATGAGAGAGACGGAGAAAGTCGTGTGTGAAAGGGATTGAATATTTCAGAAAATGAATGAGAGAGATTGGGAGAGATGGTGGGAGGTGGAGTGGGAGAGAGACCTGTTGTTTAAGAGGGAGACTGAGTGACTCCGAGAATGAGGGGGAAAGATACGGAGACAGGATAAGCTGCAGAGAGAGAGGGAGAGAGGGATTGAACTGGAGCGAGACCAACAGAGCCCTGACGCTGGGATTTGGGAGGATTTGGTGGGTTCTCAGTGACCCCACTGAGGCCTGACCCACCAGTGGAAAAGGCTCACCTCCTGTAAGTGACCACACTGTGGGGTGTAATTGTGTGTTTGTTTGTGTGTGTGTGTGTGTGTCTGTGTGTGTGTTGGCGTCGCCCTGATGGCCTCTTGGAGGGTCCTGGGGTGGGTGGGTCTTGGGCATGGGGTGCCCTCTGCCCTCATTCTTTCTTCATCCGGGCTCCCTGCCCCTGTTGGGGTGGGAAGCACAGATGTCAGCTTGCTGAGCTGCAGGTACCATGACAATCCCAAGTGGAACTGCTCTTGGGGGGCTGTGTGGGGAGGGGCCACTGGGCAGGATTTATGAGACCTGGGCAGAGGTGTGGGGAGCAGTGTGGGCCAGAGGGTGACTGGGGGTTGGGGTGAGTTGGGTAGGGTGCAGCTGTGCTCATCCCTCCCACCCAGCCCCACCCTGAGGCTGGTCTCTAGCTCGTGAGCAGAGGCCGAGAGAAGGCCCTTCCCCATCACGGGGTCCTGTCTCGTCCGGTCTGGCAGCCCTCATCTGGCCAGGAGGCCAGCAAGGACTTCCGGTGCCACACTCGGGAGGGGTGAGGGCTTTGCTGGCTGCAGGGTTAGGAGTAGGCGCAGCCTGTGGGGCCCAGGAGAACCTTGGGGTGGGGATCAAGAACAGGTCTGGGAGAGGGGGGAGCATCAGGGCCACCTGCAGCCTCCACCCAGCCCAGCTCTGGAGGCTTTGCCCCCACCCCGCCCCCATGGTAGGCGTGTTCCCTAGAGGCTGGTGGGGACCTGGGAGAGGGGCATGTGCACACATTTCATGGGGATGATGGGGGACTCTGGGAGCCAGCCTGGGTGGGGGCTCAGAGGTGGGAGGGGCCCTGAGGCCTGAGGTGGTGGAAGGAGCTCACCTATCTCAGGCCCAGGCCCTTGCCAGGTTCCTAGTCCCTGGCCGGATACCCCAGGGTGGCCTGGGATCCTGGAGAGTGCTCAGGAAACTCAGGAGGAGTGTGGACGCGGCTCCTCTCCTTCCACCCACTTCCCTGGCCCTGAGGGCATTGCTGGGCCACCATCCCAGACCTGGGGCATGTGTCACAGGGCTGCCAGGAGGGCATAGGGCCCAAGGATTCCCCAGGGATGCCAGCCCCCCTGTGGGCCCTCAGGACTGGTAGCCCTGGGCCCCCTGGCGCTTTGTAGGGAGGTGCTCAGCAGTGATGGTTGTGTGCCTGTCACACCCACCCACCTGTGCCTCCCCCCACCTGCCACGCCCATTGTCCTACACCCAGCGCACACTCCTCTCCACGCTGCGCACGTGAACCCGCCCGGGTCACACACCTGCCCTGCCATGGTGACAGGACTGTGTGGGATCTCTGCCTCCCTGCCTGAAGTTCCTGCCATTGGGACCTGTCACAGGCACACAGGACACAGCTGGCTCACCCTCTTCTCTGACAGCACCTGGGCCATCCCTGATAGTGATCAGCCCTGCTGAGGAAGGGTTAGGGTGGGCTGCAGGCTGGAGGCCAGGGAGAGGCCCTGGACCGGGCCTGGCATTTACTCACCCTCCTCCCATCCCACACTGTCCCGGAGCCTCCATCTCCACCTGAGCCAGCTGGGTTGATGCGGATTTCCAGGCATCCTCAGCGGGACCCATGGCCTGGGGTCACCACCTTCCTGAGCTGCGTGGATCTCAGCCAGGACTTCTCGTCCCTGAGAACAGATTGGGGCTGGGAGTCCCAGCCCGTCCCTGGACCAGCCCTGCCATCAGCTTGCCCAGCCTAGTTCCCTTTCTCTTCTGCGCTCTGAATGTGCACTCCGCGTGTTCAGATGCTCATGGTTTCTGATGAGAAGTTGGCTGTGTCTCTCACGGAGCCTCTCTCGGAGGTGATGAGTGACTTTTCTCTTGCTGCCGTCAAGATTCCTGGCTGTGGATTGGATGGATGGGAAGCTCTGTCCCTGAACAGCCCTTGTGACTATGGGGCTGTCCTTCCACAGTGTGCACTGAGGGTGCAGGCCAAACCTTTTAAAGAATAAACAGAAAGAAATCGGCTCTTTCACTTCTTGCAAGTTGGTGAAAACAGACTCTTCCAGGGAATTTTAACTTTTTATCATCCTATTTACTCTGGAAAGCCTTGTCTCGTGTTTTAGAGCTTGTAGGGTTTAATAAAACTAGTTAACAGCCAGGCACGGTGGTTCACGCCTGTAATCCCAGCACTTTGGGAGGCCGTGGCGGATAGGTCACTTGAGGTCAGGAGTTCGAGACAATCCTGGCCAACATGGCGAAACCCCGTCTCTACTAAAATTACAAAAACTAGCCAGGTGTGGTGGTGGGCACCTGTAGTCCCAGCTACTGGGGAGGAGGCTGAGGCACGAGAATCGCTTGAACTGGGGAGACTGAGGTTGCAGTGAGCCGAGTTCACACCACTGCACTCCAGCCTGGGTGACAGAGCTAGACGCTATCTCAAAAATAAATAAATAAATAAATAAATAAATAAATAAATGAATATAAATAAAACTGGTTAAAAATTGAGTCTCCCTGAAGTAGGTGCTCTTTCCCGTGAAAACTACTTTTTTGGTTTGGTTTGAAGGTAAGAAAGAGCGGGAGAAACTTTGCTCTTTTCATTTAATAATTGTGTTCAGCCTGGCCGGGCGCGGTGGCTCACGCCTGTAATCCCAGCACTTTGGGAGGCCGAGGTGGGCGGATCACCTGAGGTCGGGAGTTTGAGACCAACCTGACCAATATGGAGAAACCCTGTCTCTACTAAAAATACAAAATTTTTAGCCGGGCATGGTGGCGCATGCCTGTAATCCCAGCTACTCGGGAGGCTGAGGCAGAAGAAGCGCTTGAACCCGGGAGGCGGAGGTTGCAGTCAGCCGAGATCGTGCCATTGCACTCCAGCCTGGGCAACAAGAGTGAACTCCGTCTCAAAAAAAAAAAAAAAAAAAAAAATTGTATTCGGCCTATGATGAAATATTTTATTATTAGATAGCAGTGTCACTAATAAGTTTTAAGTTGTCCAGAGTTAATTGTGAATATCAGAACAGGATTCTTATAACAAAAGCAGTTGTCTTAAGATGAATGGCTCATATTTGGGTGCAGTATTTGATGCCCAAAAGAACAAACATAAACCAAAAAAAAAAAAAAAAAAATTCCAGACTGTCCCCTTTGGATGCCAGTTGAATCTGTGTCTTGTGCCCCCTGAGGGTCTGCCCGGTCACATCCCCTTGTCTTCTCTAGGGTTCACGGGGATCCTTCTCATCCTCTTCTAGGTACCAGGTTCCATTAGTTTTGTCTGTCAGTCTTGTCACCAGGGAGCTGGAGACCTGGAGGGGAGCCCTGATGTCTGGGACAGTGCTTGTCAGTGGATGGGCTTTTGCATAGGGGGATGGGGTAGGGAGTGAGTCATTGCATTATAGACTTGGACTAGGTGGATGCTATTTTTCATGGTGGTGGTGATGGGAGAAGCTGTTGGGTTATTTCACAGAGGAAGCCCGAGCTCCCTGCTGAAGATGATAAATGATGCACAGATTTCAATCCATCCTACGGCTTCAGCCTCCAGTCCTGGTCCCACACATCTCCTGGAGCAGAGCCTGATTCCCAGCCTCTGTAGCTGGTTGAGGAGCAAATAGGTTTCCCTGTCCTGACTCCACCTTGGAGCACCTTCCCTTGAGACCCACCAGGCTCTCTTTCAGTCACAGCATCTTCCTCCTGCTCCATGTGGTTGAAATCTCAGGTCCTCTAAGGATCCCTCCTCATTCTCTGTTAGTGTGAGGTGGGACTTTTTTTTTTGTTTTGAGATGGAGTCTTGCTCTGTCGCCCAGGCTGGAGTTCAGTGGCAGGATTTCAGCTCAGTACAGCCTCGGCCTCCCGGGTTCAAGTGACTCTCCGGCCTCAGCCTCCCAAGTAGCTGGGATTACAGGCACCTGCCATCACTCCCAGCTAATTTTTTATATTTTTAGTGAATACAGGGTTTCATCATGTTGGCCAGGCTGGTCTCTAACTCCTGACCTTAAGTGATCTACCCGCCTCAGCCTCCTAAAGTGCTAGGATTATAGGTGTGAGCCACTGCACCTGGCCTGTGAGGTGGGAAGTTTCAATACTCCCTTAGCCTTGGTTTGGTCACCAGAAGGAGGGGACATGAGTGAAGGTCCCAGTCCACCCTATGCAAGCAGAAGCCTCTTTGGTTTTAGTTTTAAAGGTGCATTGACCCATGTACCTTTGCATGGACATGTTCTTATTTGGGGTTACCTTTGTGTTGACTTTGTGTGGCCAGGACCCTGGAGATGAGGCCAGGATGGCCGACTCCAACCCCTTAGCTGCTTCCTTGCCCTGTATGGAGCAGCTCAGCCTGGGATGCAGGAGCAGCTGTGTCCCTCCGCTCCCGCCAGGCCTCTCCCCCTGCCTTCTGGGACTGGAAGTTCCTAGGAGTCCGGAAGTGCTGAGCTGCAGGAGGCTTCTCATGGCCCCAGGACACACCCATCACCCCATCTATATTGAGATGTTATCTAGAGAGACGCCTGTAGTAAAATCCGCTCTGTGACGGTGGTGTATAAACATTTTCTGTGCAAGGACCTTGCCCTCCTTTTCAAAAAAGTAAGTATGACTCCCACATGAAAATTTTCTTCTACAACACGACATACGTTCATTGTGGTACATTTAGGAAATTTAAATGATTTATTTCTTATAAAACATCATCTGTTTTTCTACTGGACCTGGCTTTTATAAATCATGCGGTGATAAATAATATGGCAGTTAGAGCTGGGTGCACTTGGCTCCTGCCTGTGGTCCCAGCTGGCTGGGAGGCAGAGGCAGGAGGATTGCTTGAGGCCAGGATTCCAGGCTGCAGGGAGCTATGACTGCCAGTGCACTCCAGCCAGGGTAACACAGCGAGACCCTGTGTTAGCCTGTTTTCACGCTGCTGATAAAGACATCCCCAAGACTGGGAAGAAAAAGAGGTTTAATTGGATTTACAGTTCCACATGGCTGGGGAGGCCTCAGCCTCCCACATGGCTGGGGAGGCCTCCCACCAAAAGGCACTTTCATGGTGGCGGCAAGAGAAAAATGACAGAGATGCAAAAGCAGAAACCCCCGATAAAACCATCAGATCTTGTGAGACTTATTCACTACCATGAGAACAGTGTGGGGGAAACTGCCCCCATGATTCAGATTCTCTCCCACTGGGTCCCTCCCACAAAATGTGGGAATTAAGGGAGTACAGTTCAAGATGAGATTTGGGTGGAGACACAGAGCCAAACGATATCATTCTGCCCCTGGCCCCTTCAAATCTCATGTCCTCACATTTCAAAACCAATCATGACTTCCCAACAGTCCCCCAAATTCTTAACTCATTTCAGCATTAACCCAAATCCAGAGTCCAAAGTCTAATCTGAGACAAGGCAAGGCCCTTCCACCTATGAGCCTGTAAAATCAAAAGCAAGTTAGTTACTTCCTAGATACAATGGGGGTACAGGTATTGGGTGAATACGGCCATTCCAAATGGGAGAAATTGGCCAAAACAAAGGGGTTACAGGACCCATGCAAGTCCAAAATCCAGCGGGGCAGTCAAATTTTGAAGCTCCAAAGTGATTTCCTTTGACTCCATGTCTCATATCCAAGTCACAGTGATGCAAGAGGTGTGTTCCCATAGTCGTAGGCAGCTCCACCCCTGTGGCTTTGCAGGGCATAGCTCCCCTGCTGGCTTCTTTCATGGGCTGGCATTGAGTGTCTGCGGCTTTTCCAGGCACCTTGTACAAGCTGTCAGTGTATCTACCATTCTGATGTTTGGAGGATGGTGGCCTTCTTCTTACAGCTCTACTAGGCAGTACCCCAGTAGGGATACTGTGTTTGGGCTCTGACCCCACATTTCCCTTCTGCACTGCCCTAGCAGAGGTTCTCCAAGAGGGCCCCTCCCCTGCAGCAAACTTTTGCCTGGGCATCCAGGCATTTTCATACATCTTCTGAAATCTAGATGGAGGTTCCCAAACCTCAATTCTTGACTTCTGTACACCCGCAGGCTCAACACCACATGGTAGCTGCCAAGGTTGGGGTTTGCACTCTCTGAAACCATGGGCTGAGCTGTACCTTGGCCCCTTTTAGCAATGGCTGGAGTGGCTGGGACACAAGGCAGCAAGTCCTAGGCTGCACACAACATGGGGACTTTGGGTCCAGCCCACAAAACCATTTTTTGCTCCTAGGCTTCTGGGTCTGTGATGGGAAGACCAATGACATGCCCTGGAGACATTTTCCCCATTGTCTTGGGGTTAAACATTCCCCTCCTTGTTACTTATGCAAATTTCTGCAGCCAGCTTGAATTTCTTCTAAAAAAATGGGTGTTTCTTTACTGCATCGTCAGGCTGCAAATTTTCCAATTTTTTATGCTCTGTTTCCCTTTTAAAATGGAATGTTTTTAAACCCAAGTCACCTCTTGAACGCTTTTCTGCTTAGAAATTTCTTCTGCCAGATACCCTAAATTATCTCTCTCAAGTTCAAAGTTCCACAAATCTCTAGGGCAGGGGCAAAATGCCGCCAATCTCTTTGCTTAAACATAACAAGAATCACCTTTGCTCCAGTTCCCAACAAGTTCCTCATCTCCATCTGAGACCACATCAGCCTGGACCTTAGTATTCATATCACTATCAGCATTTTTATCAAATATTAAACAAATTTCTAGGAGGTTCCAAACTTTCCCACATTTTCCTATATTCTTCTGAGCCCTCCAAACTGTTCCAACCTCTGCCTGTTACCCAGTTCCAAAGTTGCTTCCACATTTTCGGGTATGTTTTCAGCAACACCCCACTCCCAGTACCAATTTACTGTATTAGTTTGTTTTCATGCTGCTGATAAAGACATACCTGTGACTGGGAAGAAAAAGAGGTTTAATGGGACTTGTAGCTCCACATGGCTGGGAGGCCTCAGAATCATGGCCTGAGGCAAAAGTTATGTGGTAGCGGCAAGAGAAAATGAAGGGTGCAAAAGCGGAAACCCTCGATAAAACCATGAGATCTCGTGAGACATATTCACTACCATGAGAACAATATGGGGGAAACTGCCCCCATGATTCAAAATATTTCCCATTGGGTCCCTCCCACAACACGTGAGAATTATGGGAGTACAATTCAAGATGAGATTTCGGTGGGGACACAGAGCCAAACCGTATCAGACCCCGTCTCTACAAAAACAAAAACAAAATAAAAAAAAGTAGCTACGTGTTTGGGCCTGGCTTTCATTATTTACCAAGGATCAAGACCTGAACATGAAAATGGCAGGCCAAGGGTTCCTGCCTTTGGATGCACATGGCCACCTTGCCCACTAGAACATCTGTGCCAAGCAGTGTTCCCATCAATCATAGGAAAATACCATTTCCCGCATCCTTACCAACCCTAGGTATTGCCAATAAGAAAACAAAGTCTGTATCAATTTGATGAAAATAATTTGAATGTGTGCATTTGATGAGCTGTGAGAATGAGAATCTTTTGCATGCATTGGCCATGGGCTTCCCTTTTGTGAGTTGCCTGTGAATGTCCTTTTCCCAGTTTACTAGTTTGGGATTGAATATTCTTACACATTTATTTGGTGAAGAACTTTTATTTCAAATTATGAAAGAAAAAAATACTTGCTAGAATTCTGATTTGAAGTGCTTTCAAATTCTGTGTTAATTTGGAGCTGACACCCTTTAATATTGAGTCCTGGCTTTGAGGGTCTGGTGCGTTTCCTCCATTCACTGAAGTTTTATTTTACATCTCTCAGTAAAGCTTTATGGATTAGGGTCTTCAGAAGCCTTACTTGTTTTTCTGGCTCTATTTTCTTGTCCAGAAACTCCACCACTGTGCTAAAGAGACAGTGGTGGAGGTGCTGGGCGTGCTGCTTTTCTCCTGGCTCTAATGGGAAGGCCAAGAGGCAGGTCAGGGTCAGACTCCACCTTGAGTCTGGCATTGGCTGTTGGCATCATGAGGACCCCACGTATTGTACTTTGATAAAGTTAATAAATGGAATTCTCCTTTACCTCAAGAATGCCTTATGTGTTGTGTGTAGCATGCACC